TCCAACTCTGAACAACAGTTTTGTTTTGGAATCATGATTAGGGTGTATATAAACATGCAAGCTTGGGGTCTGCATATTCAGCTGAGAATGTGGGTTAAGATGACTCTTCCCGGGTTCTGAACATCGGTGTCCTTAACAATCCAAGCGCATCGTCAACAAGGCAAACCCAGCACTGGGCCAGGCAAACCAAACCCTCTTCTCCAGCAGGGCCCTCATGTAAACAACAGCCCCAGGCAAAGGGGTTAGCCTGAAGAGGGCTCCTCTCCCTCTGTGGGATAATGCGGGCATTCCTCACATCCCTCCACCTCCTGGGCCCCCCAGACTTCCCCACAGGAAAATCTTGACCCCAAAGTCGTCATTACCACCTCCCCTTTTCCTGGCCACAGAAAGCCAATCTCCGGGCCCAAACGACACCGCACAACCAACTCACACTCCTCTGTCTCACTGGGCCCGCCCTGTTCTCGAGGCCGAATGACCTCCCCAGGACGAAAGGGGACCCTCGAGAGCGGCTTCCAACCCCCAAAAAGCGCGTACAGGGACGACTCTTTCGAGGTCGCGGTGCTGGGGGAGGTTCCTCGGCCGCCAGCGCCTTCCATTCGCCGGGCCCACTCCTGCCCGGCCGCCCCCGGGGCGGCGGGCCTCCCTAGGCCGCGGCTCCCCCCAACTCCCTCACTCGCCGGGGTCTCCGGCCCCGGCAGCCTCACCGGTCACGCAGCCGTTCACGGCGGTGGGCTTCTGGGCCGTTACCACGTAGTTGTACGACATGTCGAGGCTTGGAGCGGCCCGTCGGGACTCGAGCGCGACACTAGAAAGAGGGACACAAGCGAAAAGACAGGTGGCCCCCAACAGCGCGCAGCGAACTCCACTGCCGCTGCCTCCGCCCCAGAGACACGTTGCAGGCCAGAGCGGCCGGGGCGCGGGGCATCACGGGACGGCCTCACCTGGCCTCTTGGAGGACTCCCGAAGCCCGAGGCCGCCAACCGAAGGAGGCCCCGCCCCCGGAGGCACCGCCTCGCCTCTTTCCGCCAGCGCCCGCAGGACCCGGATGAGAGCGCACGCTTCGGGGTCTCCGGGAAGTCGCGGCGCCTTCGGATGTGGCGGATGCGGCCGTGAGCCGGCGGGGGAGGTGCGCCAGTGTCCTCCGAGCTCGCCCGCAGACTCCCCACCCCGTTCCGCGCCCTTTGCCCTTCCCCGCATCCAGTCCTCCTTCCGTTGCTCCAGGAGCCCTCGGGCTGTTCCTCCTTTGGGAACGGGAAGGACTGCGGAGGCATAGAGAGGGAAGGGAGACCGCGATTCGTGCATATCCCAGACTAGAACCTTGCCTGCTTTCCTTTCACTGTCTCAGTTCCTCCAGATCCAGCTGGTGCCCTCGCCTGACGTTTGAACGACCACCTGCTCACCTCCTCCCTTTTGCGCGTTGATTCTTCAGACTTCAAAGGGCCCACCGGTCTGCTTGCCCAACGTTATTAGTGCCCCTATTGCTCTACAAATTCGAACCTCAAACACAAAACCAGTATTTCTCCGTAGGGAACCTTAATGAGCCAGGAGAGCCGTCAGCCCTGCAGCCTCCAGGGTACCCCACATCAAACAGGCTCCCCGGGAACAAGAGGAATACCACGTGGCTTGGCACACTCGCAGAATGCCAGAGAGGAGCCAACCCCCATTTTACAGATGAGGAAGCTGAGGCTTAGGGAGGAATTGGTTTACCTAAGACCCTCCCCACAACCCCAAGTAGGCTGAGGCAGAGCTATGTTGATTCTTCCTATTGTGCACCCACACAGAGGCCAACACGCTGCTGAACCAGGCTGAACTGAGGAAAAGCTAGAAAGTCATCGTGGTTTACATCTTGCCTTTCCCATAGCAGAGACTCTGCCTGACTTTGGAGGCACTGAATTATCAGTAGTAAAAACACACTCTGTAGAAAAACTAGACATTGGTTTAGATTCTGGCTGTTACCTGTATTACCTTGGACAAGTCCCTAGAGCTCTCTGAGTCTGTTTCCCAGAAGTAAAATGGGTCACAAACCTGGCTAGCTCCCCCCATTCCCTTCCCTTTTGGTGCCAAGGCCAGTGAGGGCAAGCGTGTGACGAGCTTTGTTAACTTTTTCGCTGCATGTGATGCCCGTGTAAAAGATAGTTATTCTGAGGATCACTGTCCTTTAGTGATGAAGTGGGTGCTGTTCCTGGACATAAAGGCAGACCTGTGCTTGACATGGATTGATCTGTCTTCTGGCAGTGAAGTGCAGGCATGAACCTTGGTCAGCCCCACACTCTTCTCCATCCGTAGCCCATGTACTAGAGTTTGGACTTGGACCGAAGTCTGGGGCAGCTCCCTAATTACTAGGGTGCTGAAGGCGTGATTGTGCCAGTCGACTGCGAGTTCCTTCCGCAGCTTGTATCGTTACCCACTCCTGCAGGTGCTGCTGCTGCCTCCACTGTACTCAGACCCAGGTAGCACAGGATTGTCCATCCTCCAGCAGCTCAGTGCAACGGTGTGAACTCAGCCTGTTTCAGAGCCTCCACACCATGGTGAGTCATACAGGGCCGGGACGGGAATGGCAATTCTGACCTCCTTCTCACTCCTCCCTTGCAGACCTCCAAGAAGCTGGTGAACTCGGTGGCTGGCTGTGCTGATGACGCTCTTGCTGGCCTGGTGGCCTGCAACCCCAACCTGCAGCTCCTGCAGGGCCACCGCGTGGCCCTCCGTTCTGACCTGGACAGCCTCAAGGGCCGGGTGGCACTGCTGTCGGGTGGGGGCTCTGGCCATGAGCCTGCCCATGCTGGTGAGTATCCTGGGGTGGGGCAGGGGGTACTACAGCATGCTCACTCCACTCCTTCCACCTCCAGGTTTCATAGGGAAGGGGATGCTGACTGGGGTCATCGCGGGAGCTGTGTTCACCTCCCCGGCAGTGGGCAGCATCCTGGCAGCCATCAGGGCCGTGGCCCAGGCCGGCACAGGTAAGCCTGGCATGCAGGAGGGGCTGCGGCAGAGCACACTGAGCCCTTCCGGCTGCTCCCGCAGTGGGGACGCTCCTTATCGTGAAGAACTACACTGGGGATCGGCTCAACTTCGGCCTGGCCCGGGAGCAGGCCCGGGCTGAAGGCATCCCGGTGGAGATGGTGGTGATTGGGGACGACAGCGCCTTCACTGTCCTGAAGAAGGCAGGCCGGCGGGGGCTGTGCGGCACGGTGCTTATACACAAGGTGGGCTTCCACCGGGGACGTGGAGACTGGCCCCCCTGGGGCTTTTACCTCTTTGTGGCTGCAGGTGGCAGGTGCTCTGGCTGAGGCTGGTGTGGGGCTGGAGGAGATCGCAAAGCAGGTGAACGTGGTCGCCAAGGCCATGGGTGAGTGCTGGCCTGGGAGCTGGGGAAGAGAGACAGTCATCCCTTCATGCCTTGTTTCTCATAGGTACCCTGGGGGTGAGCTTATCCTCCTGCAGCGTCCCTGGTTCCAAACCCACCTTCGAGCTCTCAGCCGACGAGGTGGAGCTGGGCCTGGGTAAGCTTGTGGCCATCCATCCCAGCCCTGCCAGTGGGTCAGCAGTGACCACATCTATCCGCAGGGATCCACGGGGAAGCTGGTGTGCGCCGGATAAAGGTAGGTGGTCCCTCTGGCACAGGCCGCCCTAAAGATGCAGCTCATTCCTGGCTCCCTCTGACAGATGGCAACCGCCGATGAGATTGTGAAACTCATGCTCGACCACATGACAAACACCACCAACGCGTCCCATGTGCCTGTGCAGCCCGGTGGGTAGCCTCTCGCCCGCGTCTCCCAACCCGGTCTCACCTGGGGTGTCATGTCTACCCGCAGGCTCCTCAGTTGTGATGATGGTCAACAACCTGGGTGGCCTGTCATTCCTGGAACTGGGCATCATAGCCGACGCTACCGTCCGCTCCCTGGGTGAGCCATGCACTGGGAAGGGGATCCTACAGCCCTTTTGGACTGCCACACTCTGGTATTGCAGAGGGCCGCGGGGTGAAGATTGCCCGTGCCCTGGTGGGCACCTTCATGTCAGCACTGGAGATGCCTGGCATTTCTCTCACCCTCCTGCTGGTGGATGAGCCTCTCCTGAAACTGATAGGTGAGACTTGGAACCTGGGGTCACCCAAGCCACGTGTCTAAGAGAGTTATCTTGCTGCCCTTAGATGCTGAAACCACTGCAGCAGCCTGGCCTAACGTGGCTGCAGTCTCCATTACTGGGCGGAAGCGGAGCCGGGTAGCCCCTGCCGAGCCCCAGGAGGCCCCTGATTCCACTGCTGCAGGAGGTACCAACCCCTGCCTTTGGGGAAGGGACAGGTGGGCCTGTTCTTCAGCATCCTCCCTTTCTAGGCTCAGCCTCGAAGCGGATGGCGCTGGTGCTGGAACGGGTGTGCAGCACTCTCCTGGGCCTGGAGGAACACCTGAATGCCCTGGACCGGGCTGCTGGTGACGGCGACTGTGGCACCACCCACAGCCGTGCGGCCAGAGGTTGGTGCCAGGGACTTTGCCAAGTGAGGTCACTGAATTCCTCCCCATCTCTCTCTGCCTGCAGCAATCCAGGAGTGGCTGAAGGAGGGCCCACCCCCTGCCAGCCCTGCCCAGCTGCTCTCCAAGTTGTCTGTCCTGCTCCTGGAGAAGATGGGAGGCTCATCTGGGGCGGTGGGTGCCTGGGGGCTGAAGGGCTGACAGGGCACCACATGCTCAGCGTTGTCATCTTCCCCAGCTCTATGGCCTGTTCCTGACTGCGGCTGCACAGCCCCTGAAGGCCAAGACCAGCCTCCCAGCCTGGTCTGCTGCCATGGATGCCGGCCTGGAAGCCATGCAGAAGTGAGCCAGAGCCCTGTGCATCAGACCAGGGGAGTGAGCCTCTTTCACTCTCTTTCCCTGCCAGGTATGGCAAGGCTGCTCCAGGGGACAGGACTATGGTATGTACTCAGGCTGTGGCCTCAGACCTTTCGTGCTCAGCCCCCTTTCCTTCACCTTGTCCAGCTGGATTCTCTGTGGGCAGCGGGGCAGGAGCTCCAAGCCTGGAAGAGCCCAGGAGCTGATCTGTTACAAGTCCTGACCAAAGCAGTCAAGGTGAGTGAGGCTGGGCCCAGCCACCTGGGGAGCCTTGAACCTGCTCCCACACCCCATCCCCCAGAGTGCCGAAGCTGCAGCCGAGGCCACCAAGAATATGGAAGCTGGAGCCGGAAGAGCCAGTTATATCAGCTCAGCACGGCTGGAGCAGCCAGACCCCGGGGCGGTGGCAGCTGCTGCCATCCTCCGGGCCATCTTGGAGGTCTTGCAGAGCTAGGGTGTGTGACTGCCTCCCTTGGCCTCAGCTCCTCTCACTGCTGTGCTGAGGTGGCCTTTGTCACTTCCTTCTGCCTTCCAACCCTCACCTTCCCCCGGCCTGGCCCCATTGGCCCACCCTCTAAGTTGAGCAGGAAATCCTCCACCAAGCTTCCAGAACTACAGACAGCACCCAGAGTGAGCTGGAGTGGGTCCCCATGCCTCTCCAGCATGCCCTTTCCCTTTGCAGGAGGGTGGAGTCCCTGGGTCATGCCCTCCCCTGCCAGCTCTGGGCTTCAGAGATAAGGCATTTTCCTTGTGCAGCCTTTACCTGGCAATCCTAATTTGGTTTTAAGACTCCCTGTGAAATGCTTTCCGCACCTTAACCCCAGTGAGCGTGAAAAAGAAAGTTAATAAACTATAATACATGGAAGCAAGAAAGACACTGCCTCCTCTGAGGGACCTTTTCCCAAGCATGTAAACAAGGGGGCCCACAGCCCTGGCTGCAGGCATCATGACCCATCTTCTACCAGGCAGATCTTTATTACCTGAGCCCCTAAGGCAGTGTCTCCTCAGCTGGGCTGCTTCCACTGAGACCCCCGACCCATCCCCTTTCCAGTACACACACCTGATGCATGTAAGAATGGTAGAGGGGCTTTTCTTAGCATTGAATTAATAATTCAGTGGCTCCTCGGGAGTCGAATGGGCATTTGGGACACCAGAAGGAAAAGAAATCATCATAGTCTAAGGTTCAGTTGTAGATCAAAAAATGCAGCCAGGCCGGGCACGGTGGCTCACACCTGCAATCCCAGCACTTTGGGAGGCCAAGGCAGGCGGATCCCTTACACTCAGGAGTTCAAGACCAGTCTGGGCAACATGGTAAAACCCTGTCTCTACCAAAAAATACAAAATTAGCCAGGCATAGTAGTGTGTGCCTATAGTCCTAACTTGGGAGGCTGAGTTGGGAGGATGGCTTGGGCCCAGGAGGTCGAGGCTGCGGTGAGCCATAAGCATGCCACTATACTCCAGCCTGGGCAACAAAGCGAGACCCTGTCTCAAAAAAAAAAAAAAAAAAAAAAGAAACTGCAGCCAAGCCAGCCCCTAGGTCTCTTTCTAGAGCGATCACTGATGGCACCAGGGTGAGCAGGGGCACTGTATGCATGTGGAGACAAACAGCACATGCCTGGCACACATGTAGGGTAGGGAGTGGTTAAAGGCACTGGCTGTCGACTCATACACATGATCTGAAATCTGATTCTGCTTTAACCCGGCTACAGGAGCTAAGGCCTATTTTTTAGCCCTTTGGGATCTGTAAAATCAGAATGGTACCCACCTCATGGGGACATGAAAGGATTCAAATGAATTGATGAAGATGGGCCATAAAGCCCAGCACAGTCCAAGTGCTCACTCACTGAGAGTTACGGTTATCACAGGGGTTGGGCCCCCAGCCCCTCCCAGGTCATCTGCTCTACCACTAGCTGGTAGGAAAGAGCCTCCTGCCCTCCCAACCCCCGTCACCTACTTGGCCCAAATTTGGCTGCAGGCTCCCCGAGTGCCTGGGCTTCTCTACCCAGGGTCCTGTCTGTCGGCTGCACCATACGTCCCTGACCACAAGGCATCCACGTGCACAGGAGTATGCGCCCAGCAGCTGGGAAGGAGGCTGACCTCAGACGGTGGCCTGTGGATCCCAGCTCTGTCATTTCCTGGCTGGGTGACCTCAACCTAGTCACCCTTTTTGAGTCTTGTTTTCTCAGATTATGAAATAGGAAAAATTTCCTTCCTCGTGAGATAAGCACGTGCCATTAGCTATTAAGGACACGCACATAAATGAGCTGCATGTGAATCCACACATGCCATTCCATGAAGACAGAGGATCATGTGGATCTTTGGTGCCTTCCGGTTGGCCCCTCCCTAGGTCTGTGAGGGTCAGACCTGTCCTGAGGCTTTTACAAATTGGCCCAGAACTCATTTAACCACAGCATCATTTCATTAGAGGGCTGTTATTAGAGACTGAATGTTTGTGTCCCCCCCAAATTCCTGTGTTGAAAGGCTCACCCCCACTATGGTAGTGTTAGGACGTGGGGCCTTTGGGAGGTGATGGGGTTATGAGGGTGGAGCCCCAGAGAGCTCTCACGCCCTTTCCACCATGTGAGGTTATGGTGAGAAGATGGTCTCTGAGGAAGCTGGCCCTTGCCACACACCACATTTGCCAGCGCCTTCATCTTGGATGTCTATAGCCTCCAGAACTGTGAGAAATAAACACTTGTTGTTTAAGCCACCCAGGCTATTATATTTTTGTTATAGCAGCCTGAACAAAGACAGCTTTGATTCTTAACATATTTAATGAAACTCGAGCTTCATAAACCAGTGAAATGCCTACCCCTATGGAGATGGGGAGCTGGTCATGGGACCCAGGTGCCTGGAGGACATCCCAGTGGCTTTGAAGGCTCCAGCCAGTCAAGACGGTCAATATTAGCCCTTCTGCCAACATCTGGCAATGTGAGGCTGGGGTGGACGTTGGCCTGATGTTGCCAGGAGTAGGATGCTGATGCTGCCAGAGAGTAGGTGGGCTCCAAACCCCAGGCTTCTCACTTGCTTACTAAGCACAGCAGTCTGAAGCTTGGGACCTGGCAGTGCGTCTTTGGAGAAGGCAAAAAAGCCACAGCAGCAACACTTAGGAGCAAGACCCTTCCCGCTCTCCACCCTATTTCCTCCCCTGAAGAAGAGCAACAGCTCAAGCTCTAGCATGGCACAGAACGCTAGGTTGGGCCAGGCAAGCAGCCATGGTGGGGC